TAGATGATCTCTAAGATCACTTCCCATTCTATCATTTTATTGTCTGGTTCTTACCTAATACCAATATAATGTGTGTTTGAGATGGTGAAGGTTCAGGAGTTATTGGCCACATTTCACAGATGGGAAACAGGGCAGCGGGGCACGGGGTTTGCTTCAGATCCGTGGGTCCTTGCTGAGCTCTACTTCATTAAGCGATCAATATTTCCTGGCTCCTGAGTGGAACTGCAGTTACATTTCCCTTTGGAAAAGCTGGTCTGTTTTTACCAATAGGCCTGCAGAAAAAAACCAAGGCCGGCCAGGCGCGGTGGCTCATGCCTGTAATCCTAGCACTCTGGGAGGCCGAGGCAGGGGGATGACCTGAGGTCAGGAGTTCGAGGCCAGCTGTCAACATGGTGAAACCCCGTCTCTACTAAAAATACAAAAATTAGCTGGGCGTGGTGGCACATGCCTGTAATCCCAGCTACTCAGGGGGCTCATGCAGGAGATTCGCTTGAACCTGGGATGCGGAGGTTGCAATGAGCTGAGATCTTGCCATTGCATTCCAGCCTGGGCAACAGAGCAAGACTCTGTCTCAAAAAGAAAAAAAGAAAAAAATCAGGGTCAGAGTATTGTTATGAAAAAACACAACAACACCACTTATTCTACTCCCACAGCCTACCTAGGCTTTGAAGCCCACAGTATTGAGAGTAAGAAAACTCAGAGGTGCTAGGACTGCCAGGAGGCATGTAGGAAAGAGGCTAGAGGAGAAGAGGAATAGATTTGAAGCCACTAAGGAGAAATTTCAGTGATCTGTGGACTAGGATGGCGGAGGGGGTGGGGACCTGATCCCAATGGCACAATGACAAGGTCAGCCTCATCTCTTCTCTCTGTTCTTGGCAACAGCCAGTCTAGCCAGAAAGAGCAATCTGTCAAATCTAATTAAAGTAGAAGAAAGTGAACAATGGGCGCCCAGCTCTAAAATGACAGCCTGGTTCAATGGGGTGGAGGAGCTAGGGAGGGATGAGTGCTTTGTGTGCTTGGAATTAGATCCTTCAAATGGATCCTTTCTGAATGCAAAACTGTACATCTCTAACTGGATTCTTATTTACTTCACCAGGACTCTTCAGCTCCCTGCGCCTTTTAACACATGCACATCCAGCAAAAGCAGAGGAGAACCTGGCTGTGATTCAAAGGTAAGGCTGTAATAGTAATGTAATGTAAATAGCAAAAATTATTTCTTCTTTTTCTTTTCCACAGTGTGTGAACCCAGCTCTGTCCCTTGGGTTCCGTACATATAAATGGAGCAGCTGAGGGAACTGGATAAGAAGTCGATTTTGTAGTTACAGGCTGTTCCGTATCACCCATTTACAAGGTCAGTGGGGACTGAAACTGACCAAAACAGAGAAAGTTTACAATTTTTTTTTTTTTTTGAGCAGAGTCTCACTCTACTGCCCAGGCTGGAGTGCAGTGGTACAATCTTGGCTCACTGCAGCCTCCGCCTTCCGGGTTCCAGTGATCCTCCTGCCTCAGCCTCCCAAGTAGCTGAGATTACAGGTATGTGCCACCACATCCGGCTAATTTTTTCTTACCCTGACATTTTCCTTTCTTCCTCCCACAGCGTGAGTGCATCTCCATCCACGTTGGCCAGGCTGGTGTCCAGATTGGCAATGCCTGCTGGGAGCTCTACTGCCTGGAACACGGCATCCAGCCCGATGGCCAGATGCCAAGTGACAAGACCATTGGGGGAGGAGATGATTCCTTCAACACCTTCTTCAGTGAAACGGGTGCTGGCAAGCATGTGCCCCGGGCAGTGTTTGTAGACTTGGAACCCACAGTCATTGGTGAGTTGACCTCAGTAACCCAAGTGAGATCCCCCTCCTCCTCCTCCCCCATCATGTTCTCCAGATGAAGTTCGCACTGGCACTTACCGCCAGCTCTTCCACCCTGAGCAACTCATCACAGGCAAGGAAGATGCTGCCAATAACTATGCCCGAGGGCACTACACCATTGGCAAGGAGATCATTGACCTCGTGTTGGACCGAATTCGCAAGCTGGTAAGTATAGTACTTTAAATAAAGTGGGATGACAACACTAAAATGAAACTTTTTTATTTTGCAGGCTGACCAGTGCACCGGTCTTCAGGGCTTCTTGGTTTTCCACAGCTTTGGTGGGGGAACTGGTTCTGGGTTCACCTCGCTGCTCATGGAACGTCTCTCAGTTGATTATGGCAAGAAGTCCAAGCTGGAGTTCTCCATTTACCCGGCGCCCCAGGTTTCCACAGCTGTAGTTGAGCCCTACAACTCCATCCTCACCACCCACACCACCCTGGAGCACTCTGATTGTGCCTTCATGGTAGACAATGAGGCCATCTATGACATCTGTCGTAGAAACCTCGATATCGAGCGCCCAACCTACACTAACCTTAACCGCCTTATTAGCCAGATTGTGTCCTCCATCACTGCTTCCCTGAGATTTGATGGAGCCCTGAATGTTGACCTGACAGAATTCCAGACCAACCTGGTGCCCTACCCCCGCATCCACTTCCCTCTGGCCACATATGCCCCTGTCATCTCTGCTGAGAAAGCCTACCACGAACAGCTTACTGTAGCAGAGATCACCAATGCTTGCTTTGAGCCAGCCAACCAGATGGTGAAATGTGACCCTCGCCATGGTAAATACATGGCTTGCTGCCTGTTATACCGTGGTGACGTGGTTCCCAAAGATGTCAATGCTGCCATTGCCACCATCAAAACCAAGCGTACCATCCAGTTTGTGGATTGGTGCCCCACTGGCTTCAAGGTTGGCATTAATTACCAGCCTCCCACTGTGGTGCCTGGCGGAGACCTGGCCAAGGTACAGAGAGCTGTGTGCATGCTGAGCAATACCACAGCTGTTGCCGAGGCCTGGGCTCGCCTGGACCACAAGTTTGACCTGATGTATGCCAAGCGTGCCTTTGTTCACTGGTACGTGGGTGAGGGGATGGAGGAAGGCGAGTTTTCAGAGGCCCGTGAGGACATGGCTGCCCTTGAGAAGGATTATGAGGAGGTTGGAGCAGATAGTGCTGACGGAGAGGATGAGGGTGAAGAGTATTAACCTGTGTGCTGTACTTTTACACTCCTTTGTCTTGGAACTGTCTTATTTTTGTTCTGTAAATGTCTATTGCCGTAAATTGTTAATAAAATTGAAGTTTCCATTTTAAATGTCGAGCTGACTTAAATACTTGATCCAGTTAAAGTTGGATGTATGAGGCTGGTAGATGAAACCACCTGAGTCGAGGGTCTTGCTCTGTCACCCAGGCTGGAGTGCAGTGGCATGATAATACATAGCTCATTGCAGCCTCGAGCTCCTGGACTCATGTGATTCTCCTGCTTCAGCCTCCTAAGTAGCTGGGGACTGCAGGTGCACACCACCATGCCCAGCTATTTTTATTTCTTGTAGAGATGGGGCCTTGCTATGCTGCCCAGGGTGGTCTTCAACTGGCTTCAAGTGATCCTCCTGCCTCAACCTCTCAAAGTTTTGATTATAGGCATGAGCCACTGCCCAGCTTCTTGGTTTATCTGTTTAATTTGGGCCTGAATTAAGTGGTTATAGAATCATTTTGTAAGTGAGGAAACGGGTTCAGATTGAGCCAGTGCTTCTCTAACTAAAATGGATGTGAATCACCTGTAGATATTAAAATGCAGGTTTGGGGTCAACCTGGTGGCTCATGCACTTCGGGAGGCCAAGTTGGGTGGATCACGAGCCCAGGAATTCGAGACCAGCCTGGGCAACATGGTGAAAACCCATCTCTACCAAAACAAAAATTTGCATGCTGTGATGGCACCTGCCTATAGGTGGGAGGACCACCTGAGCCCAAGGAGGTTGAGGTAGTGAGCCATGATTGCACCACTGCATTCCAGCCTGGGTGACGGAGACCCCTGACTCTCAAATTTAAAAACAAAATGCAGGTTCTAATTCTATAGGCTTGAGGTGAGGCTTCAGACACGTCTTAAATTTTTTTTCTTTGAGATGGTCTCTTTCCCAGGCTGCAGTGCAATGGCACCATCATAGCTCACCCCCACCTTGACCTGGGCTAAGCCATCCTCCCACCTCAGCCTCCCAAGTAGCCAGGACTACAGGTGTGTTCCACCATGCCTGGCTGATTCTTGTAATTTTTTTTTTTTTTTTTTTTTTTTTTTTTGGTAGAGATGGGGTTTTGCCATGTTGCTTAGGCTGGCCTTGAACTCCTGGGCTCAGGCAATCCTGCCTCAGCCTCCCAAAGTGCTGGGATTACAGGAGTGAGCCACTACACCTGGCCCCTAGATACGTTTTTTAATAACCTCCCAAATGATGCTGTTGGTCTGATGTGACCACATGTACAGTAGCAAAGGGTTAGATAACAGTAACTGCTGGAGCCAAAATTCAAGTGCCCAGCCACACTGCCAGAACTATTGCTGTCAGTCTTTAATAAAGTATTAGTCACACGAGAAGGGCTTGGAATCCTGATTTATTCCATACT